GGCCGGAGGGACGCGAGCGACGCGAGCTGCGGCGCGGGGGCCGGCCGGGCCAGCAGGGCCGGGCCGGCAGCGGTGGAGGGGGCGGGCAGCAGGCGCGCAGCGGGCCAAGTCCCCGGAGCCGAGGCTTCCTCCGCGTGAGCGCGGCGAGTCTGGCCGCGGATGCCCTGTCCGGAGTGCTCCGTGCCGCCCCAGGCTTGCCAGGGTCCGCAGCGAGACATGCCCGAGCCAGGCGCTGCATCGACCTCGACTTATCTGTAAGCAGCGGAAGGTAAGCGGAGCCCCGCGTGCCCTCCTCCCGCGCCCCCGCGCCCGTCGTACTTGGCCGCGGGCAGAGCACCGCTGGGACGGGCGCCGACCCCGATTCGGGCGCACACACTCGGCCCCAAACCGGCTTGGCCGGAAACTCGGCGGCTCCCGGGGCCGGGACACCCCGGTGCAGCCGGGAGCGGACCCGGTGCGGTCGCAGGTGGGGGGCAAGGTTATGCAACTGCATCTGGCGCGACCGGGTCGCTGAGGGGCGTCTGGCAACTTTGGCGACGTCAGGGAGGAGCGGGGCTGCGCCTCTGCGATGTGGGTTCCAGACAGACGCCACAGCTTCGTGAGCGCCCGACAGCCCTAGCCAGGCAAAACTGGGAGATCTGGGGGCGGCCGTCTCCCCGGAAGGTTTCGAGGCTTTTAAGTATTTTCCAAACTAAAGCGCCCTGGAAAGTACAAGTACGGCTGATTAACTTCGGGGGGGGGATGAGTTGGAACAGAGGGGCCCTGACGCCGGCCGTTGAGGAGAGGCGCGAGCAGCAGTGAAGGCAGATGCCCACGTGAAATGCTCGTCTCCTCCACTCGCTGGGGTTGGCACCTTCCCGGGGCTGCGGGTTGGGGTCGGCGCCGCGGGGCTTCCCGGTGCCTGGCAGCCCGAGTCAGACCGGGACAGGCGTGGGAAACCAACCAACGCTGCAGACCTAAGAGACTGCGAGCTGGCGGGCGAGGGCAGGAGGGAGGAGGGAGCCCGCGGGCAGCCCGGGGTCGGGGCAGCTCCTGGAGCCCAAAGTCAAGAGCGAGAGTCTGCATCTTGCTGGTTCATGCTCAGGGCTCCAGGCTGATGTCCCCACTGCTTGGATAAAGAGCCGCTCCCTGTGACCTCAGCATTCTACTACCCAAAAATATGCCACAGGGAGAGGGAGCCAGTGATAAAGAGATGCCAGGAGTGGGGGAGGAGAGGTGCCTCTGGAGTAAATAGGAGAGAAAATGGGTGCGTTTTGCTTATCTACAGCCCAGGGCTCCCGCCCGGACCCCTCTCCTGCTGTTGGTCTGTGCTGGGGAGCTGCACGCGCTCTGGGCCCCTGCGCCAGAAGCAGCGGTGAAGCGGTTTACTTTGACCTTGTCTGCTTAGGCGCTGAAATTCTGCGGAAGCATCCCGAGGTGAAACTGCAAGAGTGGGAATGAACTTTGGGGGAGCCCTGCCTTGGCTGGGAAGCCAAACGATCATTTCAGAAGACTACAGCTCAGGATAGCACAGGGTAGACGTCTGTGCACTTGAACGCTCCCCCCTCAACGAGGACTTGCTAGAGGGTTACCTTTCCATGCCTTATCTCAGTGGGGGGACTGTCAGAGTGACTGCGCTGGCTGGGTACTTGATGAAAAAATACCACTCACAAGACCCGGGCCATTCCCAGAGTAGTACATACATGAAAATGATATAACCCTTATTAAGCTTACGCTACAGCAAGTTACCGTCATTTCACTATGCAGAGGCGGAAAGTGCTGGTTTTTACTATTCCCCCACACTGTACTATTTCTTACATTCATATCCTGTTGAATGTTACTTTTGAAAGTTCATATTTATCTTTGCAATTTTTTTGCAAGAATGATTAGCAAACATGCACAAGGAGCTCAAAGAAAAAATGGAAGTCCTGCCATCTGCATGCCTCACCAGATATTAATCATTTACTATCCATGTTTACTACTTACATTAGATGGCACTGCTCCTCACGATGGTTTTATTAGAGGCGCATTTGGTTAAGGAAAAGAAAAAGTCTAGCACAGCTATCACTAATTGCATGATTTTGCATAAATTACATTAGCCATGGAGAGTTTTGTTTTCTTCACTAAATTCATCATTTTGTTTAAAAGACTAAACAATTCAGTTTAATTTCTTTAGCTAAATGAAAGACTTTTCCTTAAAGACAAGATGTCCTTGAAAAGCTACATATGTCTTTAAACTTATTACAGTTGCCACGACTTTGTATTTTATCATTGTGATTAAGACTTTGAGCTTTCATGTAAGTCAGGCCCTTTATCCTATTAAGAAACAGAATTACTGGTTAAGAAATAGGCTAACAAGGCAAAAGCTGGGAAGCTCCATGTCTGCACAATGAGATTTCTGCAAGCTCTATGGGAGGCTGGGTACTCTATTACTCTGTTTACTTCGGGGGCTTCTCTGTTTTGCCACAGTTGTTTTCCCCTGTGGCAGGAAAGGGAATTTTTGTGTTTTGTTTCTCCCTCTGTAGGGAAAAATTTTTAAATAAATCAATAAATAAGAGAAAGACTTGTACGTGAAAGGCATTCATCTACAAGGAAGACTCCTACACACTGAAATAAGCAGTCCAAAAATCAAAATGATTCTCAGAAATAACAACGGATCGCAGTGGAGTGGCAGGACAGACCCGTTCACGTAGACATTTGTATTCTCTTGTTTGCGCCCAGCCATGGCTATCTCATTTAGAGACAACTACTGAACTCTGGAATATGAGAAGCAGGTGACTTATGCTTCTCAGAGACTCATGATACAGAAATGATCACAGCTACCTCCCAAAGCAGCAGCTCTGTGGTCAGATATTTACGTAGGAGGGCAGTGACAGGTTCACCACGGATTTTAACGCTTGTGAAGGATGCTGTTCAACGCGTCCATAGCATCCAAGAAGCTCAGTTGGGAAGGCAGGCAAATTCTACATACTTGAGGCAAACCACCGTCATTCTGGGAGTGTGAGGTCATAAAAACTCCCCAGATAAAACCAGTGTCATCGTCATTTTCAACAGTCTTTCATAAATGTGAAGCACCACAACCCCTCCCCACCATGATTCCACTGGTTGGAGACCTACATTCCCCAACCAGAAATTAGCTGGCATGATTTATGAAGCAGATCCTTTTTTGTCTCACATATTTGATTTTAATATTTCATAACATTATGGGGTGACTTCAATATTTTAAAGCAAAATTTAATATGATTGATACTACATGACGACACTTTCATTACCATGAAATTCTCATACAAACATTGAGAGAAGTCTTTATTCCAATACTGGAGCTAACCTATGATATATATGTAGTGAAACTTCATGACTTTTAATCAGTTTATTTAAAATGTACATTGTTCTTATACATTAAGGACAGAATACAGACTTGCAGGAACCAAACTATAGGGACCCTGACAGGATTGCTGTAAACAAGTTGTTTGGACAATGTCTTGTGTTAAGCACTAAGCCATGAAAGGATAGGTTTGAACCTTTGGACCATGTGTGATAATGTGTCTGTTTCAGATCCTGAAGGCACTAACTAAGGTATCTCCAGGCAACCAAGGATCTTACCTCTCACATTGAGAAAAACCATAACTTCAGAGACATTTCCTGGCTCCAAATTCAAGTCCTTTCAGAGACCCCTCTACTGTAAGTCACAGGATATTCAGTGTGCATTTGAGTCGTACGTGCTTTAGACATTATTCAAACCATAATGAATGGGTTGAGGGACTTTGAGGTGTATAAAGATGTTATCAGATGACAAATCACTACCTGAATAAAAACAAAACATTCTAACCTGACAAATGTGTCTCTTTCTGCTGAGTATGTATTCCCAGCTCTAATTGGGACTGAGAGAAAATTAACTTGAATGTAGAACAGCAGATATTAGGGACAAGCAGGAATTATGATTCTAAATTACTCTATAAACCTTTTGGCTAACAACATATTTCAAAGGGATTTGGAAATAACTCTCCCCAAAGTCATTATTTGTGAATATTTATTTTATAGAGCACTGAACTGTTTATTCAAAGTATTGCACATCCATAGACATGTTCTCTTTACCACACTATCCTGCTGTTAGGAAGTTTGAGCAAAAAAAGAAAAGAAGAGAGTCTTACATCTCTGCACAGCATACATTCATATGAATTATACTATTCTATCCAATAGAATGGTAAAGAAACAAAAGAAAACCCCACCATATCAAAATGCTTGTTGAAGTTTATATTCTACTTAATATGGAAAATTCCAGTTCAGCCCTTAATAATCTAGCTTTGGCCATGAAATGAAATGCAGTAAACTACAACATATGAGAGACATGGGAAGGAGGCTACGGAATGCTGAAAATACTACAGGCAGCCTTGCAAATAAAAGTTGCTCTCACTCCATCTCAGCAGAGATGATCACAGCTATATCCCAAAGCAGGGGTTCCATGGACAGGCACATCCCAGAGAGAAAGAGGAAAAAGCACAGGCTGATGGCATGAGGGCCTTTTTACAGCTGTTCAGTTGAGGAAGCAGCATGGGGCTATATCCTATTCACTGCCAACCTTAATGAAATTGAGCAGTCTTTGTGTTTCTAGGTCATTCCACTGGTGATGTGAGATCCCCCACCCTTGTTCTTCTCTAGGAAGGATCTTGTATTTGTCAATGGTCCTTCTTCATGTTTTTAAAAATCTTTTCTATGTGTACTTAGTGGTTACATTTTAGATACCTCTTACTACCTGCATTTTGTACAGTGAAATCTGCTTATTTTTGTAGTAAGTGATTTTAGCATCCTTAAAAAATGCAGCAAAGATATAAAACCTGGGATTTTTAAATGGGGCAAGCATAGGGAAGGTAGATGGATATGCAGATGGCTTTGTTCAGAGAGGACTTCTGATTTGTGGATATGTACTGAGCTGTTGCAGCAGTGGCCAAGGCAATGTGTAAGGTGTTACAAGACCAAGTGAGAGGACTCCAAGAAGCTCAAGTCCAGGAGGAGGGGAGGAGGTGGCAAGGAAGTGGCAGGAGCCTAAAGACTCCCAGGTAGAATCAGGATAGGAGATTACAGGCAGAGAGTGATGCCCCGGCTCACTTCGTGGGTGATGCTTGAGATTGCACTCCTGAGCCCAGCAGACATTAGTCCTGGAGCTTAAGCCAAGTGGTAGGGTGCTCAGGGCTACAGACTTGTATGGGAAGAGTGAGAAGTGACATTCAGCAAAGGTTGAGGTGCTGGAATCAGAGAGTGGAGGCATAGTCTGGAGTCAGTTTGAGGAGGAACCAGCAGGGCAAGAGGGTCCTCTGTTGATGTTTGAAACAAGAACATATATTCTCAGAAGATTAAGGCGGTATAACTAGAGGCAAACCAGAGGAGAGGAGTTGGAGACCAGTTGAGAAGGTGTCACAGATGAGAATGTGCCAGTCTCAGTAGCACTGGGAAGTAAGTTAGGGGGCAGCTATGAGTAAAACCTTCTGGCAGACAAGTCTTTGTAATGTGGCAAGATAGAAAGAAGGGATTAAAGATGCTACCCAAGGCCAGCAAGGCGGTGGGGGATTTTAATGGCAACAGAAATCTGGGAGCCAGCAGGAACGGGGGGGGGGGGGGGGGGAAGATAGGATTTCTATTAAATATTTGAGTGTGAATTTTCAACTGGAAATATTATTTAAAAAATAAGTTTTTCATTATCTCTTACGTCCTAGAATGTCCACAAGAAATACTTTGAAATAGGAGGAAATTGGATGAAGCGATTCACAGCGCAAATCCTTAAATGACTAAGCATAGTAGTATCTATAACAGGTGCTTAATAAATATTTAATGAGGCTACTAACACAAACCTAGCCAGTGATTTTGCTACCAACTCAGGGAATCCTGATTGGGAAAGAATTGTTTTCTTCCATTTCCACTTGTAACTTTTTGTGTAGCAGGAATTAAAGGAAACACCGTGAGAAGGCAGTAAAGAGGAAGACGGCTTCCAGGGCTGAACAGTACTGACGTCTGGCCATGCAGTGTTTAGAAAAGAAAAAAGCACCAAAGGGTTGGGTTCTTTACCACCAAACTCAACCTCAGCGATTCCTTTGGTGAAAATTCAGTTGGGTAGAAGTTGAGTTTTTAGAGAAAGAATGTCTTTGAATTTGGTGACCTAGTATTAGGGTAAAAGAAGCAAATAAGGAGAATTGAGAAAATGTATCTCACTGCAGTCAGATAAATTAATGTTCTTATAACCCAAATGCTGACATTCTGGGTTAAAAAGAGTTTTCACCAGAGCTCACCAAAAAAACTGGAGAGTTCATCGGGCCAGCATGAGAGAAGGAGATGTCTGTCTCTCAGCCTTAACCTCACATCTCAATTTGACGTCGTGACTTCAACTCCATTGATCTCTGTGCCAGACCCACCAATTTATCATTTTAAAAATCAATGACAGCGCTGCATAAAGATTATTTTTGTCTTTTTTTCCTTGCGTAAATCACACTGCACAGTGTCCACTTAACCGTGCACTTGAGACTCCCATAGCTTAGATAATGTGCCATGTGCAAACGTACTGTGTGAACTTAAAGGAATGCTGAAAATATGCTGTTCACTTTCAAACCGTATTTTTCATTTGACTTCTTGCCCAATGATAACTGCATTTCTCAATTACTTACTGTTTTAGTTTTAAAGGTAGTTGTTAGCTCAGTGGCTTCACTGAAGTCATTCATATCCTCATTTAATTTGTTTTGCACTTGCTATTTATATTTTAGTCTTGCTATATAATATTTATTCTGAATATATATCTACTTTATTTATTGTGTCTATCACATTTGTCCATGTGGCAAAAACACCCAGGGTGAGGCTGAATGACAGAAGTTAGCAGGTGGCTGGACACTGGAGCCTCAGACAGAGTGCCCAGGCTCACTGGCAGGGTTGGCCCCACACTGCACTGGGCAGGTCAACTACTGAGTGAGTGGCAGAGACTGGACCCCAACTCACTCCTAGTAATTATTTAAAATAATTCCACATGGAAGCATCAGTTCTAACTGTATCTGAAGAGTCAGTGAGAGTGACCACTAGCAAATGCAGCTTTAAAGTATAAGTCTAAGACAACCGTACAGTTTTTAATCAGCCACTCAAGGTTGGAACCTTCTGGTGGTGATTCTCAAGCTTGTGTCTCGTAGGTCCTGCATCCAGTGTCATCCACATGCACAACACATCCCAAGGTGTGCTGTCTTTGTGTACATCCACTTCATCACCAGGGCTGTGTACTGAGCGCTTCCTAGGAGCCGACCACCTGAGCCCTGACCCAGCTCACAGTGGAGTGCAGCGTGGTGGTGCGGTAACAGGCTCCAGGCCAGGCTGTCCTCCTTTGCCCTCCTGGCTCTGCCAGTATCTGTGTGACCTTTGGCATGTGACTCCACTACCTGTGCCTCTGTTTCCCCATCTTTATTACAAATAGTAATTTCTCCTTCAGAGGGTGTTTGGAGAATGAAAGGTTCAGACATACACAAAGCACAGAACGGTACCTAGCTTGTGCTGAGTGTTATACACAAGTGTTACCTTTTCTGATCTTTGCTCTCCCAGGTTAGATCACTTGCCCAGAGTTCTGGGCTATTAAGTGGAGGGGAAGGGCCAGAACTCAAATCCAAGCAGGTGGTCTCAAAGCCCCAGTTCGTAAGGACTACGGCCAGAAATTAACCACGTTAGCAAACCATGGTAGCATGGGAAGACCTTGAGCACCCCCTCTCTAATGCAGAAATTCCAGAGTTATTCACTGTGCAAAGACTGTCAATGTACGAATGACTGGTCTCAAACCCCAGATCCATGGTTGAAAAGAGCTGCCCCAAGCCATGGAATTTCTAGAAGGGAACAGAATTCTAAATGTTTTGCGTCTCCAACCAGAAATATATATACATAAAAAAAAGTGTGAATATGCCCTATTCCTACTATGGGTCTGCTCAGTGACAATTTACTTGGAATTTGCCATCCCATAATTAATGGATGTTGTGAAAGACCTGGATTTTCATCCATGACAATAACTGGCCACTAGCTCTCTCCTCTGTGGAACATGAATCCACCCCATCTGTTTGTGCACAGCACAGCCCAGCCAGGCCAGGGCACAGACACTCTGTGGGCCTGTGTGGGATCTGCTGGTGATCATCCCAACACCTGGCTGATGTCCAGGTTCATTCTAGAAAAAAATGGAAGGGGCTCAACCTCCCTGCTCCCCCGTGACATTCACTCATTCATTAAGCCCTTCGTTCAGTCAATATTTCTGGGTACTTTTTGTATGCCACAAACTTCTCTAAGCTTTGGAGATACAGCAGGAAATAGAAGACAACAAAGGGTGAAAAAGATAAAGGAAGAAGGCCAGTGGTTCTTTATCGTATGTGCATTATTAAAATTATATTAGGCATTTAAAACAAACAGTGGAACCCAGTCTCCATCCTCCAGAAGTTCTGATTTACCTGGACTGGGGTAGAGACCAATATGCTTTTGCTTTTGCTTGCTTGCTTGCTTGCTTTTCTCTCTCTTTTCTTTCTTTCTCTCTTTCTCTCTTTCTTTCTTTCTTTCTCTCTTTCTTCTCCTTGTTTTTTAATGGATTAACTTCCTGGCCTCCAAGTGTGGCCTTCGAGGGAGCGAGGCTGAGGGAATAGAGCCCTTAAGGAAAAATGCTTGTTTACCTCCTTCCTGTAGGAGGACAGCCACCCCCTGGATTTTCTTCTACGTGGCAGGATATGCTCTCTTTAAAAACCCACACACAAAAACAAAAACCAAAACAACTTTTAAAAGACTCCATTTCATCCACACCTATGCTCTCCTCCAAAGCTTCAAGAAGGCGAAAGCATACAGGGGTCATGTGAGGTTTTGGAAAGATTTATGTTTTCCTTTTTCAAGATCTTTTTAGCATGCTCAAGTCCACAGAGAATCATTTCACAGATCATCAGTACTGCTTACTCACTACGATGCTAACTTCTATTCATGAACTACACAGGCTTTTGCTACTGTTCTCTTTCTCTTTTCCACAAGCCTTGTAAAGTAGCAGGGCATCTGTTCCAAGGAGGTGCTGGAGAGATAAAAAGATAGAGGCAAACGCAGGAATATTTGCTGAAAATGGGACTCTTCATTGAGTTTAACACTTAATGTGTTATGTGTTGGGTGCTTCATAGAACAGGAAACTGTATGATGTCCTGCTTTGGGTGCCTGCCCGAGCCTGGGCTCTTGTTTTGCCCCGGGGTGAATTGTCACGTTCCCTTCTGGACAGGAGATGGGGTTGCTGCAACTGGCCCTTTAAGAGCAACCAAAACGCTGGGAGTCATGGCTGAAGGCTATCAAAACTCTATGTGCCTGATTCAAGGAACAGCCCACAGATGTCCCACAGCTGACCTGGACTTATGTTCCAGCACACATCCCCTTCCCCTCCTGTATCTGTGTGTGCATGTGTCTGTTTGTCTGTGCATTTCTCTCGACTCACCGTTCCCCTAACAACCTCTCTCTCTTTATACATCCCCATTGCCCTTCTCCTTCCTCTCCACGTTCATCTCAATGGACAACAGCAGTGTGGCATGAGATTCCTAAGTACTGCGCTTCCTTATTTAGTATAATTTTATATTCATTGTTCTCAGTCTAAAGAACAGGAAAATGAAAGCTATTTCATTCATATGTTTATGCCCCTCTGATACGGTTTGGCTCTCTGTCCCCACCCAAATCTCACCTCCAATTGTAATCTCCATAATCCCCATGTGTCAAGGGTGGAACTGGGTGGAGGTAACTGGATCGGGGGGGGGCGGGGGGGCGGTTTCTCCCATGCTGTTATCATGATTGTGAGTGAAATCGCAGGAGATCTGATGGTTGTCTATCGGATGTGTTAAGGAGAGCCTCCCAAGTAGCTGGGATTACAGGCACGCACCACCATGTCTAGTGTCTGGCATTTCCCCTGCTTGCGCTCATTCAGTCCTGCAGCCTTGTGAAGAAGGTGCCTGCTTCTCCTTTGCCTTCTGCCATGATTTTAAGTTTCTTGAGGCCTCCCCAGCAATGCAGAACGGAGAGTCCGTTAAACACCTGTCCTTTATAAATAACCCAGTCTCAGGCATTTCTTCATAGCAGTGTGAGAATGGACTAATACACCCTTGGAAGTCACTAGAACCCTGGGTATGCCCCAGACCCTCTATTGTTTTTTTCCCTCTGAAAGCCAGTGATTCATCCTCTAGAGCAGATTAGACAACTGAGTTTAGGAAAGGTGCCATGCTCTAAAACGTTGTTATTCCAAGCTATTGAGATTTTTTAATTAAACTCAATTTATTTTGCCACTACCATATCTTGGGAGTACCCAAGAAGAAAGTTGAGTAATATAAGAACAAACCTTCTGATAATTCCTAGCAAGTCACATTTTCTACAACAGTATGGGGCCCCAATATACTGCATGGTTAAATATAGAACCTGTACCATTTCTGTGCCATCTACTCATTTTTGTGAGTGTGTGTGCCATCTCCTTCTCTCCCATCAGCACCGGAAACATTTGTACAACAACCACTCAAGGTAGTCATGCCAAAGTTCAGAAGATAAAGATCTCTGGATATGGTTTTACCTCAACGAACAAAACTATCCCTTCTCCTTTCCACTTCTCTAATTCCTACTCATGTTTCATTATACAGCCAGGTTCTACCTAATGTGAGGATCCAGATAATGTAAAAAGACTCCTTGGAAGCCATTAATATTGTACACTCATCCTAAGTCTTCTTGCTGTATCTCAGCTAAGGTCCCAGCTCTAAGGATACTGTGATGTATAGTGTTAAGATTCTCTTGCTGGAGTGCAGTGGTGCAATCTCGGCTCACTGCAACCTCCCACTCCCTGGTTCAAGCGATTCTCCTGCCTCAGCCTCCCAAGTAGCTGGGATTACAGGCACGCATCACCACGCCCAGCTAATTTTTGTATTTTTAGTAGAGACGGGATTCACCATGTTGGCCAGGATGGTCTTGATCTCCTGACCTTGTGATCCACCCACCTCAGCCTCCCAAAGTGCTGGGATTACAGGCATGAGCCACCGTGCCTGGCCAGTGTTAAGATTCTTAAACCAGTAAGTAAAGAAGGATGACTGAGCATAGGAGGAAGACTTAGAGGGACCTACTCCACAGAACACTTATATTTGTGTTAAGGAGAGAAAACCGACACAAAGCAAAGCAAAGTGAGCATCCTTCAGGCCTGCTCTTGCACATCTCCCAGGTAGAGCCTACCCTGACTCCCCAGGGAGCACTCTCAGTACTTCCCTCCTCTTACATGGTCTTGTGCACAGTGGACTGGTGTCAGGCATCAACGTGTCTCTCTCCTGCTGGACTAGACACTGCCAAAGAGTATGCCTTGTTTTTTCCTGTGTGCCCAGCATCCAGTATGGTGCCTAGGTCACCCCAGGCATGCACTGTTCAGTGAGTAAATGAAGGTGACAGGTAAGGACTGGAGAAGGCATAGAAGATAAGACTAGATCTAGACCACCAAACACAGACTATCCATGAGGAAGGAGGACCAGGGCGCGGTCCTGGAAAATGAACCAGTGGAAGTGAAGACACAAAGTAGAGACTGACCATGGTGTGTTCAGGAGACAGTGCAGGAAATGGCTTAATGGAAGTCAGCAGATGGAGCATTTCTGAGTAGCCAAGAGAAATCTAGAAAGATGAGCAGGTAGGAAAAAGTATAGATGATCTTATAATAAGAGACTCTTTGGAAGTGCTACCAACTGGGATGTATCCAGGTATATGCACAGAGAAGCGACGTGTGCACTTGAAGCCAAGACTAGCAGGACCTGCAGGATGGGGGACGGGGGTGGGGCATGGGGGAATGGAGAGCTGAGGGCAGGAGAGTTATGAAGGCCAAGATCAGGGTGGGAACAGTGTGGAACTAAAGGGAAGAAATCAGTAGGAGAAGCAACAGGAAGGAAAAACAAAAACGAATAGGGCATGGTGACGACTGATTTGGGGGATTAGACTGGGGGGGGAATGAATTGAGCAAGCCGTTGGCAGCACTTGTTGGAAGCCTTCAGCATAAAAATACTGACAGAATCTACTAAGTTGGAGATGGGTCTCGTGACCCCAATGCAAACCAAGTCCAGTCCTGCCTTTAACATGGGGTGTCTTTTGCTCCAAGCTCAGCTGGGGTAAGCACAGTAGCTGTGTTGCTGGGTTGAGTCCAGGCCACCCTTGGGTCTCAGGCATTACATCATGTCAGACTGCTTCCCAAGAAAGACCACTGAGTCCTCCTCCTCCAGATTACCAGAGACACTGCCAAGTTTTTCATGCACAAAGAGATAAACCTTCGAAGACATTAGATGAAACTTTGTGAGGGAAGGATATGGTTTCATGTTTTTAAAAAGTAGCTACTTATTATCATGCACAGAGAAGACAGAGGTTCACAACAGCTGCTGGTCAAGGGAAAAATTAAACAACCAACTAACCTGGCAGAGTAACACCAGGATTGATAAGAGGTAGATTTTTAAGGAATAAAATATACAGTTTCAAGTATACAATATATAGACCTTTTGTTTATTTTCTCTTCACCAGCCCCCCAACAAAAATGACATTTTGTGTTATGAATGCTAAAATTTCGCTCTGTGCACACTTGCAATGAATAGCTCATTCAAACCAAGACAGTCTTTTCAGACTAGGCCATGAACTGCAAACTGTATGAGGGCCGAGAAGATTACAAGCACTAACTCTTTCTGCAGACTTCGGTTAGGATTGTGTACATGGACCCCAAGTGCAGGTTATTTTCTCTACATTTGGCTATCAGCTTAGGAATAGAAGCTCATTACAAGAAATGCTCAAGTCTCCTTTTCTTCCTGGCACAGCTACCTCTGCAGTGAACCGAAGACCATGCAAAGTTTAGGATTTGGCCAAACCAAAGAAACATTGTGGCATTTTCATACTACGATGAAAATACAAGAGGGATCCATTCTGATGGTCGAGTTGATGGGCATTCCCATGGCCTTGCCAGAAAGACAGACTGCATCTTCAACTCTAAATGACTTCCATTGTAGTGACCATTACCTCCAAGCAGATATCCTGCCCTGATTGTCCCAATAGGGTATCCTCAAATAAGACTGGGAAGTGTCAGGGAAAACAGACTCCTTTGATATAAGTCATTTTTAGGGGGGAAAAAATCAATGTCCTAGTTTTAGTTTCAGATAAATCATGAGTCAAAACATGCTGTTTAGTTAAAAAAAAAAAAAAAAAAAAAAAAAGATTCACCATAATCAGGAAGGCAAAGCACTCCCCAAGTACATTCTAGTATGTATCTTTGTGTTTTCATGTGAGTGAGATTCCCACTAAGTCTAAAAAAGGGAGACCACCTCTTCTGTGTCCTGCCAACTCCCGCCTCTGATGGGCCCCAAACTACCAGCTGATTGTTGCTTCATCACCAGGAAGCCTCCAGGGTCAGTGGGACACCTGCTATCGTAACTAAAGGTACTCATGAGCTGTGTTCAAAGCACAGCCCTCCTGTCTCACACTCTGTCACTGTCATGATGATGGGAAACAGGGAGGCAGGGAAATTAGTTCCTTTTACCAATCTCACAGGTGATTTTGGTGAGTTGTTGGAACCAACTGTACTGAACTCCTTTTGGCCATTATTAGCTGGCATAGCTAACTGCTGCAAATAAAACTTTTTTTACATTGACATAATGTCTCATTTCAAGGAGGCATATTTTCCAGTTGATTTTCACCAACATCATAAAATTTTGGTAATTCATCTCTATGAATGTAGCAGGATGAGCAAAGGTTAACATCAACATAAGCTGAAAATCAAAGAACTGGGTAGTGAAACATAAATTAAAAGTCTGGACCATTTAAGAGGGCCATTCCCTGGTTCTTTTAAAACATGAGCACCAAGCACCAAGCCCCAAGCATGCATGCTTGCCCTCCTTTGTTCTCACTCCCCGAAGTAGGCCAGTGTGAGCCTTTGTGGTTTACATTATGTGGCTAAAGCAACTGACCATAGGTTTTTTTGTTCGTTAAGAGTGTTTTCTAAAACCGCAGATATGCATGAGTGGGGGCTGAACCTAAGATAGGTTTTCTTCTGCCTCGATGCCTACATTTAACCTCTGTGAGTGCCCCTTTTCCCTGCTTTGGACTAGGTGGTCATCAGTTCTTAATGACAGAGGTTTCACTGCAATATTCTACACATCGAGGGAACGGGGCGTGCCATCTCCGTGTTTCCTCCAAGGAGCCATAGTTCTGCAAGAAAACAGTTCCTCACGCATTGCTCAGTCACACAAGGGTGTCTGAATTCATCCAGTCACCCCTTTTTGGTCCTCATCAGTGACCTCTGCTGAAAACAACAAATGTAGGGAAAAAATAACATTTCACTATATAAAGAAAATTAAACCGGATAATGAATCTAAGACACAGTCCACCATCTATGGCAGCTGGCTTTGCCCCAAGGAAAAGAGGACTTCCAGTTCTGAAGACTCAATTGGCACCTATGAAACAGGTCTCTAAGTTAACTATTTCACAATGTGAGTGACTTCATTTAGTGAGTGAGGTTCTATTTTACCTCCCCTTCCGGTGGAAGCCGGTGGTGAAGAATGGGATGTTCATTTTCACCATTCTCCCATTCTGAGTAGCCTCATGTTCAGGCACCCCCTTGGCATATGGAAGAAAATGCTGACCCAGTTCATCTTGAATCCCCACCAGCATCTTTGACTCCAAGGTGTCTGAACAGTGAGAAAGCCACTAGGAAAACCCATAATTTCATACAATCCCTTGTGGCACTCCTCTGACTGCTTGCCTAGCTATCTTACTATATGCGGAGACTGCTGGGCCCTGGGAGGTGTCTCGGTCAGACTGGCAGCTGCCTGCATCTTCCCCCACAAATCCCATCACAGGGTCAAACTGCAAACCTGCAAATCAGCACGGACATTTTAAGAATGGACAGAATCCAATGGAGAGTTTCTCTTGGCAGCTAATGGAACCCCACAAAATTGCCTTCAGACTATTGAGTCTGTTTTATTTCTAATTAAAACAGATGCTAACTTCCTTCCTTACAGTACGTTTGCTCAAATATTGACATATCTTCTGCTAAACATTTAACTATACATAGCCAAATACATACGCAGGCACGTATATACCTATGCATATATACATACATATACACACTTGAAATTCATTTTCATTCTTTATCAGGGCTCCCTCAAAACAATAAAAGATGACCTTTGACAAATTACTTATAGCCCCATCTCATCATTTCTGGGTTTTTCTTATTCTGATACTAGTGGTTATGCCTTCCAGAGGCCTGCTTCAGGTGTGGATTAGATTTTACCTTGTGTTATTTTCATTGGCAAAACCAGAACGACGCTGTACCTCCCTCCATTCTCCCCAAATTGGAAAACAGAAGGAAAAATAAATCTCTCCGAATGTGCTATCTTAATACCACAACGATGACCGTTTTTGTTCATTTTTTTCCAGTATAATCTGTAGACTGCTTTGTTTCACTTAACATTATTTCGTGTTTTTCTATGATACTAAATAATCTCTATAATTATCCTTTTAATGGCCGCCCAGAGTGAATGTAAACCATAATTTACTTAACTGTTTACCTATTGTTAGCCATTAAGTTGCTTCCATTTTTCACTTATTTAAGTTGGAATGCACATTTTCATATCAGCCATTAATTTAAAGCAGCATGCAGAGATGGTTCTCCGTCACTAATCTAAAAATGCAGGGTTTATGTATTTACAGCTCACTTTGATTATGAAATTTAATTTGAGGGTAATTAAGACATTTATATTCCAAACAGCTCCTCGACATCTAGCTCTCTCGAGCCAAACAGGCACAACCATGACTAGCCATTTTCACCTCAAGACAGCACAGTCCAATGAATTCTAAAACACAATTTTCTTACGAAAAATAAACTTTATGAACTCCTGCTGCTTTAGAGCCAAGAGATCAGCTCCCCAAACCAGAGTCCATGGTTCTCTAGGGTGACCCAGCCAAGGCAAGCCATCATGAAGAATCCTATTGCAGCTTCATGCTCAGTCCAGAATTCAAGGCAACATTCACTCAGTGCTCCAACACCCACTGTGTTACCGGAACTACCTGGATGTCCTTGCCTAACCAGCACCCAGATACACTGTGGGAACAAGACAAGGGCATTGCTCAGATGAGTTTCAGTTGTTTGATGTTTTCAAGTTTATCATGGATCACTTCAAGTTACAGAGTTCCTTGAGCAGGGGTAGTGGGTTAGGGCATGTGATTCAAACGGATTCAGCTGTTTCAATGGGTGTGGCCCACTAGCCTCCTCACTCTGAGCAAGTTGCAAAAAATCCCAAAATCGTGTGCCTCGGTTTCTCAATCTGCAGTATGAGGGTATCAATAGTGGCTGCCTTGTAAGGATATGATGAGGATCAAATCTAGAAAACACAACTGCTATGCATAGGGGAATGGTGACATTTGATTAGCACATAGGAGCACTTAACTGCATGCTTACTGAATGTTAATGCTACACTGTAACGTATGTACATTCACTTGCTGAATAAATGCATGAAGGAATGATGAATGAAATAGTGTGGGAGAAGGTTCCACTTGTCTTAGGGAAAGTCCTCTGTAGAATGCCCCATTTCCTTTCATAACAAAATCATTTTCTTAATGGTAATCACTGTAAGCCTTACCCTCCACCCCCAATAAAGAGCAAATGAACACCCCGAAAAGATGTGTCCACCTTAGTAATTCTTAATGTCCAGAAATTCAATTTTAAAGCTTTAGAAAATGTCATCCAGCCGTCAGAAAGAACTCATAACCTCATTTGAAGCCAAAATAAACCAGCCACAAAAATTCCTTGGTGTTTTCCCTATCAGAGAATAAGAACTCAATTACTATTACTGTTTTTTAAGTCAGCAATAACAAACTAAAGTGATTAAAAATCCTAAGTATTACCATCATTTTTTTACTAACAACGAAATGATTTTTATGTACCAGCAACCCTCTATAAAACAGAGAAGAGCTTAGAATTTTTTATTATTATTTGGCCACCAGCAATTAATTCTTCTGATTTGTTGTATTAGTTTGATGGTTGCGTCCAAGACCTAGAATATTTCTTACCCCAGCCAACTGATGTAAGAAAATTATTTCAGTGCAGTCCCTAGCAAATGGTGATGATGAATAGCATGGCAGGACAAACTTATTCAGACACACATTTTTCAGAAGTAGCAGGGAAAAGGCTGATAAATTACTAGTAAATTGCTTTTTGTAAAAATGCTCTCTCTTTCAAATTTTCCCTAGTATGAAGGTCTTCTGCAGAATGATGGCACAATACATTCTGACATACCTGGACAACAAAGGCAGTTAAAGAATGAATAGGAGATCAGAGTGAAGGTTAAGATTTAATTTTCTTATTCCACCCCCACAATGAGTAATTTCTTTTATTTTTTTTTTTAAGAATTATTTTCCAGTACCACTCTCCATGGAATAAAAGGAGTTGCAAACATGGCCTTTGTAGATGCAGGGAAACCCACGTTCCTTTTAGAGCTGATGTTAACCCATGAGAAGCGACCACCCCTCGACGACTTCTCCTTCACGGTTCCCACCCAGGAGCACGGCCAACTCTCCCCCGGAATCCATAACGGCTCACGCAAATAGATTTCTTTCCGTTCCTCCTCGGAGGGCTCTCCACATTTATCTGCTCGAGACGTGGCAGCTCCAGTAAGTCTTTAAAACAGCAGCTCTCCCAGATTACTGACACCTCTGTTGCTGTTTCTGAATGCAGGAACCATGGTCAGTAAGGACACCGGCAAATGCATACTCACAACGTCGGAGAGTGAAGTGGAACCCGCCGCCTGCCTGGCCCTGGAGATGAAATACGCCCTGGACCCCAACCGGCAGATTAAAAAACGGAACAAAGCCCTGCAGGTGCGGTTTAAGGATATCTGCGAGGCACAGAATGAGCAGAGGGACACACAGCTGTCCTCGGGCCAGCTGGGGGAGAAGCGGGAGGCCAAGCCCGTGTCCTGCAGAGCAGCCTACCGCAAATACATGACAGTGCCCGCACGCAGGTCCATCCCCAACGTCACCAAGAGCACAGGCGTGCAGACCTCGCCCGACCTTAAGAAGTGTTACCAGACGTTCCCTCTGGACCGCAAAAAGGGGAACCTCAAAAGCCTCCCAGCTGCAGATCCCTTTAAAAGCCAAAACAATGGGTTTCTAACAGATGCGAAAGAGAAGAACGAGGCTGGACCCATGGAGGAGGCCCGGCCATGTGGCGCGGGGCGGGTGCACAAGACCACAGCCTTGGTTTTCCATTCCAACCAACACATGAACACAGTGGACCAGCCTTTGGGGGTCAACTGCACAGAGCCCTGTAAAAGCCCGGAGCCGCTCAGCTATGGAGAAGCTGCGCTCCAAAACTCCACTCGGCCTCCATCCGAAGAGCCCGATTACCAGCTGCTCGGGAGGGCCAAGCAGGACCGGGGGAGGCCAAACTCCGAGGAGCCCGCTCCACCTGCCCTCAGGAGGGTGTTTAAAACGGAGGTTGCCACCGTTTACGCACCTGCCCTCAGTGCCAGGGCCCCCGAGCCTGGTTTGTCAGACTCTGCAGCCGCCAGCCAGTGGTCACTCTGCCCGGCAGATGACGAGCGGAGGAGAGCCACACATCTCAACGGGCTCCAGGCGCCCTCGGAAACTGCCCTGGCCTGCTCACCCCCGATGCAGTGCCTGTCCCCCGAATGTAGTGAGCAGCCGTCGCAGACTCACACCCCGCCGGGGCTGGGGAACCAGCCTAGTCCCACAGCGGTTGCTGCAGGTGAAGAATGCCAACGAATCGTGCCTCATACGGAAGTGGTCGACCTCAAAGCACAACTTCAGATGATGGAGAACTTGATCAGTTCAAGCCAAGAAACCATCAAAGTGCTCTTGGGGGTCATTCAGGAGTTGGAAAAAGGAGAGGCCCATCGGGAAGGGTATGTATGTTCACCCATGTCTTAGGAAGCTATGCAGGCTGATCACCACAGAGTCCATCTGTAGCCCCAAACCCAAGTCTGTAATGAGACTAAAGCCAGCATTTCCGTAAACAGGTCATAGTCTAAGGGCGTGGCGAGCTCCAAGGGGTCGCAGATTATTTTATGATACTAGACGTCACTGCATCCTGCACGATACGCTTTCTGGTTAATGTTCATCTTTCTGGCCTTGAATTCAAACCATACCTATGCTTAGAATGAATTGATAGACCTTTCCTTTTATTCTGCTAGGGCTAAAGGTTTATGATATTGATAATGTATAACAACATATGCCAGTCCAAAATATCTATTCTAAATAAGAAGAGAATCAGGAAGAGAAGAGGCCACAGGCCTCTTAGGAATCGTATTAGGAAGAGAAAGGAAATTTCATGTGACATTTGGAAAAGTAAATGCTGACTTGCTTATAATAAATAATTGAAATAATATTGGTATTCAGGACTGTACAAGGCTTTACATCATAGACAGTGTGTTTTCCATTCTGTACCTGGAACCCAAAGAAGCAATGGGCATTGTGAGACCAGTCCTGACTGTATATGATTAGGAGACAGATGCCCTTCCCCACGGGCTGCCCTATGTGTCCAGTGGGGCTGCAGAAAGAATGATACTAACTTCACGGCCAATACTTTATTGCGTTGATAAGACCATCTTGCACTTCATGTTTTGAAGTTTAAACTGTGCAGCAGCATCTTTAAAAACAAATGACCTAAAGGTGGGGTTTTAGTTCTTGAGCTCCCCAGTGCGGAAGCCTCCTACAGGCCGGCATGTGCTCAGCTGATACAAAGCAGCCTGTTCTACTCTGGGTCTGGGGGTTATCGGACTTCGCCTGGATTGCCGAGACCTCTCTTGCCCATTGCCCCTTGAAAGTGTCTGTGTTCCTGCTAGCCTGTGTACTGGAGGTAACATCGGAGGCAGCGCCCTGTTGCCTCATGTGATGTGCACCCTTCACTCTGCGAGCCCTGAGCCCTGGGTTTAGCAAGCTAGAAGCCAGCCTGAAATAAGCCAAGTAATGTATTTCCAGGACAGAAAACCACCTGGGCACAAAGTTTCCTTAAGAGGATTGCTGTGGCTGAGTTAGACAGTTTGCTGACTGCAAAGAATGGGGAGGAAACACCTCCTGCCTTAAGGTGGAGGCTGAGGTGAAAGGCCCAGCTCCAGCAGTGGAGAGGCTGGGGCAGGTCCTGCCCTGGGCTCTGGCTGCTCCAGCTTGGTGCAGGAGGCCTGTCTACAGCTTGATGCTCTTAAGCAAAAAGAACTGCCAGCCAAATGTACAAAAATCTTAACAGTAGATTCATAGGTAATCTAACACCATATAACATTTCCAAAAGGCCTTGTTCAATCTTGGGTTTACATCTCCATTTTCATCCCATTTCCATCAGTACAGATCCAAAAGCAACACTCATCAGGCGTGGGGTGGGGGAGACCAGTGATTTACTGATCAGTAGTCCACATTCCTGCAAAAAAATTAAAAGGTCAAACATTGACCCAGTCACTGATGTTGATATAGTTGGTAGTGAATTAAACCAGACAGCAAAAGAGAAAGATGCCAACATCTTTGGTGAAATAAAGTTCACCAAATGGTGTAAAATGAAATATGTACACTAATGTGCATACTCACAGGAGTGTGTGCCCAAAGAAGAACCTGAGAGGGCTGAACACCCACGAACACAAGAAAGGAAAACCGTACGATATATGGGAGCGCCTTCTTACACTCCTCTTAGAACAAGTATGGAAGATTGCTTTAAATAAGATCCTCAGGGTTCTCTGAGATGCCATCCATCTAGCAGTGTGGTTCTCAGTTTACTAAGACATGTCTGGGTAGGAATCTGGCACTGAGGGCTTGGGCAAGGGCTGTATGTCTCTGTGCCTTCTTTCTTCACCTGTAAGTTGAGATCACTGTCTGTCCTGCAGACAGGGGATGGAATGACATGGGGTGACCTTCTAATGTGTTCAGCCTAGTGGCAGGTGTGTCTGAATGGGTAGATGTCCACTAGTGGCATGAGTGTTGATCTTGCTGGCCAGCAATGCTGGAGCAGGGGTCTGGGGAGGACTTAGTGGTCTTGTGGGCGTCCAATGTGATGAATGCATCCCCTATATGCCCGGCACACAGGCTGCCACACAAGACTGTCCCTGAAACTCTGGAGCTGCTCTATCCAATACAGTGGCCACTAGCTGCACGTGGCTATTGAAATTCAAACTCAATGACAATTGAAACTTCACAGTCACAGCAGTCACATTTCAAATGCTCGATAGCCACATACATAAGACAGTGCAGCTACGGAACATTTCCATCATCACGAAATGTCATTCACTCCGGTATCCCAGAACATGGCACAGTGCCTGGTTCTTAAGCATCTGAGGACTTGGGCACCTTAAATCAAGACAAAGGATGGTTTTACTTTAAAATCAATCCTAGTTCAGTTGCTGCCAGCACAAGCTCACGGTGGAAGGTAGAAAGGCAGGTCTCTGTTGTGTTCCTGGGAACATTCACTTCCTCTCTCTCAGAGCCCTCTGGACTCAGATAGCAAAGAATCAAGTGCCACCTTATGGGCTCCAAAATTCAAGGCCACCTTATGGGGCCCCCTCTTGCTCAATGCCCCAGGGTCATTAATTTGGCTGAAATTCAAATTTCCCACCCGTCTTCTCCATGTCAGAACATAGGAGAGGACTGCAGCCTCAGAGACAGGCAGATAAGATGCAAGCTCATTCTCCATCCCTTCCCAGACCCTGGGTACAGCACAGAGTCCCAGGAGTGACAGCTGTGAGCAGTGGCAGCCAGCACTGGGCTGGGACATCTGGAACAACAGGCTCTGGAGGGAAGGGAAGTAGCATCTGCTGATTTCCATGGTGTAAATACTGCTACCGTGGCCAATTTCAATCTCATGAAATCCTAAAAATGTAACACTCTGCTCCACTCAGCACCCAACCAATCCCTTGAAGGGCAAGTTCTAGGACTTTAGAACGAGGGATTCACAGGGCTTACTTTATGTACCAGATCTGAACTGGGAAGTTGGTATTTTAGTTGCATCTCATGGTTTAAAAAAACAAACAAACAAAAAAAGAAAACAGGAAAATGCACTCTGTGTACACTGATACATAGTTATTATATGATACGACAATGAACTCAAATGACCAAGTTAAAATATCAGTGGAGGCCGGGCACGGTGGATCATGCCTGTAATCCCAGCACTTTGGGAGGCCAAGGCGAGTGGATCACTTGAGGTCAGGAGTTTGAGACCAGTCTGGCCAACATGGTGAAATCCCGTCTCTACTAAAAAATACAAACATTAGTCGGGCGTGGTGGCGGGCACCTGTAATCCTAGCTCCTCCAGAGGCTGAGGCAGGAGAATTGCTTGAACCCGGGAGGTGGAGGTTGCAGTGGGCCAAGATCACACCACTGCACTCCAGCCTGGGCAACAGAGCGAGACTCCATCTCAAAAAAATAAAAATAAAATCAATGGAACTTTTCTTGGAAAATATTCTAAAGCCTACAAATCAGGAGCTGGAGAACACTCTTGAAGCTGGGGAAAGTCAGTTCCTCTCCCCACTTGCCACCCCAATAAAGCATACAGGGGCTTCCAACAGAATTTCATCTGCATTCAGAAGAGTCCTAGTGAGGGCAGGCACCTCGGAGCCCATGAGTTTGAATACAAGTGACAAATCTTGCCCCCACATTTCCACACTATACTTAAGGTCTGACCTGGCCCAAAGGGGTCATGGGCCTGCTCCTTGGGAAGCCAGTATTCTTTGAATCCCGCTGATGGCCCTGGGCAATGTATGTTTCTTAGAACATGTTTATTGTAAAATCTCTTTAATAGGACTTCTTTTCACTATTGAGTTTGTCAGGCAAGTGCTTCCCTGTAGTTCTTAACCTGTGCAGGAATTTCTGTGTCACTGGCTACAACCGCTCTCAGTAGCTTCCAAATTATTTTTCGTAAGAGACTCTCCTTCATTATTTTCATTTGCTTATGTAGATTTCCAAATGGCTTCGGCAGAGAATGTTTATGGCTGAGACAGGTTAACCTCTGTGAGCTTCAATTTTGTCTGAAATCAACTAGGGGTGGTAGACACTGAAATACAGTATCTACAAAGCTCCCACTTATAACCAGCACACAGTTGGCGCTGAATAAAGGACATATCCTGTTACGAGCATTTCAGTGGGATGAATTCTGCAAGTAGGTTAGATGTGCAAAAAGTATGCAAAATCACGCCTTTTAGTCCCTTGTAAAACACTGGGGCAATTCACTAAAATCACTCTGCTTTATGCAGTGCGGGCTTGCATGAATGCCAAGAATTATCCTGCTTATTTCAGAGCTCTTAGTATTATGCTTGTGTCTTCTGGGGAAGTTCAGGGTCACACAGGCTACCTAAATAAGTCACTAATGGGAGTCATTGAAGGCTAAGAACAAGGCAAATGGGACAGTGGATTTAAAAAACCCAATCAATTATTAGAACAGTGCTAATTCACTGTAGCAGCTATGGGATTCCTGGGCAGGAGATCCTCAGACCAATGGGGTGTAGGTCTTGGTGGCTCATTGGGTAAACTCACCAGCAACTACAGTGTGGCAACCCCGACAGCGCTCTTTGCCTCTTAGATTTCCTACGCCAAACATTTAGTCTCTTGAAGTGTCCATTGGCTGGTGACAGCCTAATGATACTCTGCTATTTGGAGAAGACCAGAAATGATCGTGAGAAGCTTTACTTGAGGATATCAAGCACATGATCAGAATCTGTCACTGCCCAGAGTGAAGCAGATTCTTCTATGGGCCAGGCCTCCCTCAGCATTTGCTGGGTGTTACCTGCAGGCTTGGGGTAGGGGGAGAGAGCAAGAGGACCCCAGGCCCTTAAACATGACCAGCAGGTAGTGATAAGACCCTGAGGCTTCGGGGCTTTGTGACTTTACTAATTCAGAGCAAAGGCAAGAGTATGATTAAAAACAGAAAATCCTAAGTAACACACCAACCCAAAGAGTCTAGTACCTTGCAGGAAGGGTGGCAAACCCAGTCATTTATCACCTCCCATCATCCCTGCCACCCCATCATGGGGGCAGTTCCCTGTCAGCAGGGGTTCTGTTCATCCTCATTGAGAAAGGGTGGTTTCTTGGTGGTGTGAGGCCAGCTCTCCCAAGTCTCGGGCACACAGTGGTAAAAAAAGAAGCTAAAGGAACCCCCTGAGTTCAGGGGCTCTGTGAGGGTGCCGCTTACGGTGGTGTTCAAGACAAGGGAGAGAGGAAGAAAGAGCTGAGGGATGGAACGAGTTAATACAGACGAAGTGTGGTATCCTGTACCAAGGTTTGCTCAACTTTACCAAAAACAATGAATAGCCAACAAGTAATGGAAGGTCATGTGCACATACACATACTTAAGAGGTAAGGACTTAGTCTCATGGACATCTGTGTTTACTGCAGGGGCTCAGGGTCAGCTCCTACATGGCAGAGGTCAGCAAACTTTTCTGCAAAGGGCCAAATAGTAAATACATATTGACAGCCAGTCTTTGTCACAATGATTCAACTCTGCCATTGTATCCTGAAAGCACCCACAGAGAATCTGTATGAATGGGCATACTTGTGTTCCAATAAAACTTTATTTACAAAAACAGGTGGTAGCCAGATTTGGGCCACAAGCCATAGGTTATGGACTCCTGATATATGGTTTGTAAATACAGTGACCATATTCATACAGCTAAAAATGTTCAGGCCAGAATATGGGTGCAGGCAGTCCAAGGTGTGTGACTGCCAAGCACACCGGCCTATCATTCATTCACACATTTAGAAGGTTTCTGCCAAACATCACTGAAGTGATGGACACTGTGCCAGGCAATGAGGGGATGTGAGAGTCAAAGGAATTCGGGCCCAGCCTTTGAGGGGTTCACAGTTCATCGGCATTCAGGCTGTTCAAATATACGCTTAATTGTTCATCAGCCCATACAACCTGGGGTCCTGCTTTGGAACTCTGTGTGTGTATGACACACATATACCTAATATGTATGTATAATGTATATGACAGCATCTCTTGGAAACATGAAAAAGGTCTCATTCTCCCAGCAGCAGAAATAAAAAGCCATCACAGAACATGTTTGCGTGATGTGACTTGCGTTAACCTA